TATATTAAATAGTATATATCCATATTTGTTTACTTTTTATAACTTAAAAAAAAAGAGACGAAGTCTCACTATGTCACCCAGGCTGGTCTCAAACTCCTGGTCTCCAGCCATTCTCCAACCTAGGCCTCCCAAAGTGTTGGGATTACAGGTGTGAGCCACAGCTCCCAGCTTATATGCATTTTTATTGCTCTGATATATACTTGAGAATGTTTATAATAATAGGTTCTGCTCCAAAACAGTGGTCACCTGAAAAGTCACTGGAAATACGTGCATATTTATAATGTGTAAGTTATTCAAATCCCAAGTGAAAACATTCATATGCAAACATAATAATGTCTCCAATTCTTCTGTTGAGTTAGTTTGTTCATTATGGGCCGGTTTGTAATTTGTTTTATCCAAGTCCTACCAACTCTGAGGCTTTAAGCTGTCTCTGGAGAGCTGCCTCTGGTGATAAGTTTAATTTTACATTTGTTGGGTTGAGGTGACTGAGACATGCAGATGGAAACACGGACTGAAACTAAGGAGCCAATTCAGGGCCGAATTGTGTGTTGCACTGGCGTCTAAGTGAAGATCAACCCATTTGGAGAACAGAACAACAAGCAAGACCAACAGGTGAATTTGAAGAATGATCATGTTTGGGGATGGAAGGAAGTGCCCGTGAAGGAGAGGAAAGCAAGCAGCCAGAGAAGAGAGTAAGACAGGCTCATTTCACTAGTACAGCTCCTGGGGGAGGTGGTTAAGCTGTCTACCTGAGTTGCTCAGGTTCCGAGTTCCCATCATCCCTGGATGGGTCTAAGTCAGCTCAGGGAGAAAAAGGACACAACATTCTGAAATGTCAGAGACCTGCCTGGTTTTCCCTTCTTCCCGCTTATCCTTCCCAGCCTCTATCCAACCCTTGGCTTCCCAACTGCGTATTTAAACCCCGCCCCTGTTGAACCCTTCGGCTTTTCTTCACTCCCGGCTTCCTCCGTCACGTTTGGCCCGGCTCAGCCGCCGTGACAGGCCTTTGCGCATGTGCAGAAGGGAAACGTGAAGAAGGTGAAGATGGCGGTGGCCAGGGCCGGGGTCTTGGGAGTCCAGTGGCTGCAAAGGGCATCCCGGAACGTGATGCCGCTGGGCGCACGGACAGGTCCGCGAGAACGGGCGAGACCTCAGTGTGGGTCGCTTCTGACCTGTTCTCTTCTGCGTTCTAGCCTCCCACATGACCAAGGACATGTTCCCGGGGCCCTATCCTAGGACCCCAGAAGAACGGGCCGCCGCCGCCAAGAAGTATAATATGCGTGTGGAAGACTACGAACCTTACCCGGATGATGGCATGGGGTGAGACAGAGAGGGTATGCTCGCACCCAAGTAGCCCTTTCCAGAAGTTCTTGCTGTCTTTCAGGTATGGCGACTACCCGAAGCTCCCTGACCGCTCACAGCATGAGAGAGATCCATGGTATAGCTGGGACCAGCCGGGCCTGAGGTTGAACTGGGGTGAACCGGTAAGAGAACCATATCTCATTTGACCTTCCTTGTATGTGACAGCTATTTGTCTTTCTGCCTCAGATGCACTGGCACCTAGACATGTACAACAGGAACCGTGTGGATACATCCCCCACACCTGTTTCTTGGCATGTCATGTGTATGCAGCTCTTCGGTTTCCTGGCTTTCATGATATTCATGTGCTGGGTGGGGGACGTGTACCCTGTCTACCAGCCTGTGGTGAGTATCCGAGAAGTGCTCCCTTAGGCACGCTTCCCTCCCCCTTTCTCCTTCTCTCTCACAGTGTAGGCACCACTTCTCTTACAATTTAGGCTTTCTCTCTGCCTTGGGCTGAGTGAGGAAGAGGAGTGCTGTTCCTGCCTTCCTAGCCCAGCTGGGTCTGACCAGAGGCTACTGTGTACCCATTTACCATGCGTGATTGTTAACTCAGAGTGGGGTGTAGCCAGGTATTGACTGAATGTATGTTCTTGCTGACCTGTGTTTTTTTCTGTAGGGACCAAAGCAGTATCCTTACAATAATCTGTACCTGGAACGAGGCGGTGATCCCTCCAAAGAACCAGAGCGGGTGGTTCACTATGAGATCTGAGGAGGCTTCGTGGGCTTTTGGGTCCTCTAACTAGGACTCCCTCATTCCTAGAAATTTAACCTTAATGAAATCCCTAATAAAACTCAGTGCTGTGTTATTTGTGCCTCATTTCCCCAGGAATAGTCACTG